AGAATAGATGATAACACTCAAAAAGAGTAATTCAGACAGAAAAAGCACAGGAAGGATAAAATAGAATGGTTCTTAAACAACTAATTATTAATAGGGAGCAAATGGCTCAATGTAGGGAAAGATCCTAACTTTTAGTAGCTTTTGTCACACGTTTTCCTTACCTCTTCTGCTGTACTAACATGTCGCCTCTGAGTTTTCTTGGGGCTCAAAAGACTTCGACGACATGAACCACTCCAAGATGGACTTGGAACAGGTTTAATAGGAAAAGATTTTTCATATGCAGATACATGGCAGTGATGGTTTGACTTTCCCGCAAAACTGTTTGATAATCCACTAAAAAAAGAGTTTGTAAGAAAGATAAGAACAGATAATAAGTAAAATAAATCCAACCTAGAGATTATTTTCACTTTCAAAATATAAAACCAACCAAACAAAACAGGTAAAATAATAGGTTTCCCATTTGAGGGAAAGATACAATAAATGAATAAATGATATATAAGGATGCTGCATCAGGTTCTGCCACTTAAAAGATCTTACATTGTCAAAATTATCAAACACTTAAAACTGCATTTTTAGATCCACAATCTAGAATTTATTTTGGTCAGAAACCATATAGTTTTGTGGTATGACAAAGCATAACAGATTAGATGTCTTCAAAAAACCTGGGTTCCAGGTATGCTAACAACACATACATTTTCTATTATTCCCTGTACCCCTTGTACCCAGCCTGTTGGAGGAAATTAAGATTAAATATGTAAAAATGCATAAAGGCTGAAGCCTCTCAACTAAGCTTTTAAACTGAATTTTTAAATTTCCTTAAAGACCAACAGAGGGCTCCCATCCTTCATTAAAAACAACTATTAGGCTGCGTCATTAAATTCTCCTTCTGGCCTATTTACTTCCTCTGAAGAATTTTTTGTCTCTTTATACTATCTAATGGGAAAAATTGGCAAATTGGCAAGAAGAATATTGTGAACTCAAAAACCCTGTCTTATATCTAAGGCTTACTAATTTTGAGTTTTTTTTTTTTTTTTTTTTGAGATGGAATCTTGCTCTGTCACTCAGACTGGAGGCAGTGGCACGACCTTGGCTCACAGCAACCTCCACCTCCCAGGTTCAAGTGATTCTCCCGCCTCAGCCTCCCGAATAGCTGGGATTACAGGCACCCGCCGCCACACCCAGGTGATTTTTGTATTTTTGTAGAGACAGGGTTTCACCATGTTAGCTAGGCTGATCTTGAACTCCTGACCTCAGGTAATCCGCCGGCCTCAGCTTCCCAAAGTGCTGGGATTACACATGTGAGCCACAGCACCCAGCCAATTTTGAGTTTTTTCTATGTGCTCTTTCTCATTTATCATTACCTGGAAAGTTTGAGGTACTTATTCTTAGCATAATACATTTTCTTTTTTCTTCAAGACTCAGACTAGAGAAACACAGCTGAATATTCTAAATTCAATGAAATCAACTCTTTAAAATCATTACATGTGGTCTGAATCCAAATCAGACAAGATCTAAAGAAAATCAAACAGTGCATAATTCTCTTTAAGTCTTCTTGGGTTTGTACGTGTGTTAAGAATGGGGAAATGAGAGTGGCTTCTGGTGCTCTGGGGTGAGCTCTGCCTGGCTGCAGGGATGGCGGGGAGAAGGAAGCTCATCGCAGTGATCAGAGACAAGGACACGGTGACTGGTTTCCTGCTGGGCAGCATAGGGGAGCTTAACAAGAACTGCCACCCCAATTTCCTGGTGGTGGAGAAGGATACGACCATCAATGAGATCGAAGACACTTTCCGGCAATTTCTAAACCGGGATGACACTGGCATCATCCTCATCAACCAGTACATCGCAGAGATGGTGCAGCATGCCCTGGACACCCACCAGCACTCTATCCCTACTGTCCTGGAGATCCCCTCCAAGGAGCACCCATATGAGGACGCCAAGGACTCCACCCTGCGGAGGGCCAGGGGCATGTTCACTGCCGAAGACCTGTGCTAGGGTCTTTGTGTGAGGACTCCTCACAGCCCTCAGCCCTTCCCTCATTCTCAGGCCTCTCCCCAGGCTTGCCATCAGCCTTCTTTACATTTTGAGCCTCTAATTTCCAAGTCCCTGCCCCTTCCCACTCCATTAAGAGGCTAGGTGAGGCGCTTCTAGGTTGCTGGGGCTCTGCTGTTAAAATCAAGGCTGGTTAAGGAACAGGAAGCCTGACCATCTCTCTCCACTACCTCTTCCCTGTGCTGTTACACAGTGTCATTGTTGATGTTAAATTACAGTCATATTCTTGCTTCTCTCAAAAAAAAAAAAAAAAAAAAAAAAAGAATGGGGAAATGAGCAAGGACTTAGAATTTTAGGAACAGGCTTATTTTCTTAGGATGAGTGGATGCAGCTAGGAAAAGATGGCAAGGGCAGTGCAATTGTTTGGTAAAGACATGATGGATTCTCCACAATGTCTTCTGTATTTGTGTTTCCCAGAGTATGCGTGCGCCTATGCATGTTTTTTTTAACATAAAAGATTACTCTTCTAAAGAAACAGTACAAGGGCATCCTGCAATGACAGAAAGCAAGGGTGTTACCCAAAATTCATGAGTTAAGGTCAAACAGACAGAAGCAAGCTTAAAGGGCTTCCACTAGCCAAATTTCTGAGAATGTGAGCATTAAAAGTATAACAATTATAGTGGATTACAAAATACTGAATCCATAATGACACTAAAAAAGGAACAGACAAATTCATTTGAAACATATGAAGTGTCTATTTTACAAAAACCTTGCTTTGAAAACTGGTAATGAAAAAGAAAAATCTAATCATGTATCAGGCCTTTCCCATAGGAAACACATTTCAGGGACTCTAATAGCCCCAGCTAAGGAAAAATGCAATCAGAATGCCAATTAAGAAGTGTAAAAGTGATAAAATTAGAAAAATATTATTTCATTAACTCTAATAAAACTATTATCAGGTATTAGCAAATGATATTAATTATTAGGTGATGGCTGATGTGAAATTCATCATTCATATAACGCCAAAGTAACATTATTTAGATTACATTCAAGTCACACGGGAAAAAACCTAACTGTACAATTAACCACCAGACTGTCAGTTCCTCAATCCAGAGGTCAGTCTAGCATCATGAATAATAGGAGAACCAAAACAAGATACTGTTTGTTTTTCAAATGTGATAAATGCAGCACACCTTTTAGTCACATCTAAAACCTAGCTTATAAAAAATACAGGTGATTTTTTGACAAAATAATGATACCACGAGGAAGCAACCTGCCAAATCCAAAAAGTAGAACATTATACAGAAAAGTCATGTCATTTAAAAAAAGGAGGCTGAGGCTGGGCATGGTGGCTCATGCCTATAATCCCAGGAAGGGATCGGGAGGCCAAGGAAGGCAGATCACAAGGTCTGGAGTTCGAGACTAGCCTTGCTAATATGGCGAAATGCCGTCTCTACTAAAAATACAAAAATTAGCAGGACATGGTGGCGGGCACCTGTAGTCCCAGCTACTCGGAAGGCTGAGGCAGGAGAATTGCTTGAACCTGGGAGGCGGAGGTTGCAGTGAGCCGAGATCACACCACTGCATTCCAGCCTGGCCGACAGAGCAAGGCTCCGTCTCAACAAAACAAAAAAACAAAACAAAACAAAACAAAACAAAACAAAAAAAGGCTGTTCTAGTTATAAGTGACAAAGCCAATAACTTCCAGATGCAAAACTAAACTAACTATAAAAGATACTTTTGGGTCAACTGAGAAAATTTAAATATGACTTAGGGTATAAAACAAA